CTTTATAGCTTTTTCCCCCCTCAAATGCAGGATTCATTCAAGGTTAATGCATTGCATTTGGCTGGTATGTCTCTTTAAGTCTCCCCCAATCTGGACTAGTCCTACCGCCTTCCTCTCTTCTTTAGGTTTATCCATTGAGAAGTAGAGACCATATGTCCTGGAGCATGTTCCACATTCTGAATTGGTCTGTTCCTCATGATTAGATTCTAGTCAGACATTTCTGGTGAGACCATCACACAGATGATGTGTATTTCTGCTGTATTACATCAGGAGGCACATGATTTCAGGCTATCACTATATCGGTAATGCAAGTTTGATCACTTGGTAAAGGTGAACTGACAGATCTCTCTACTGTTTAATAAATAATTTATAGAGGATACTTAATAGCCATGTAAATATCCTATTCCCTGACAACCCTTTAACCAGTGATTTTGGTACCCATTAATGATCCTTGCTTGAATCAGTCATTATGTTGGAGGATTACAAATGGTAACTTTTCTTTTTGCATTCCTTCTACTTTTATTACCTTCTTTGACTTTTTCAGGGCATTGAGGTCAGGTTAGATAAATTCTGAATATAGGCCACGGAATGTAGAAATCAGGTCATTCCTAACCTTTTCTGGAGCCAAGTAAATGGTGAAGATGGAAGACAGCTAAGGAAGTAGACCAAAAAGAGAACGGAGGTTTGCCAATGAAGGGGAGGTGAGAAGTAGTAGCTGGAGGAGGCAGGGAGGAGGGAAAGGGCCTTCATTTGGTGCTTGAAATTTTCTTTTCTTTTTTTTTTTTTTGATGGGCCGATGAAGAGATTAAAGATAGAATTGGGGAATAACTAATAGAAAAAGGTCCCAGATGAAGCAGGAAGAGGTAAGATCAAAAACAGCTGTTGGGGGATTAACTCTGGAAAAGAGTAGACACCTATACTCTATCTCAGAAAGTTAAGAGTTGTGTATAGATGAGAATTAGGTACATTTGGATATGAACGGAAAAAACTACATCTGGGGACTTTTTTTTTTTTTTTTTTTTTAAACAGTTACTTTTTGAGCCTTGCGTTGTTGGAAGTAGGCTAGGGGACTTGAGGAGAGTGATGAAAATGTTCCACATATTGTGGGGAATGGAGAAGAGAAGTGTTTCAAGATAAATAAGTGAAAGAATTGCTGAGCAGCATCAGAGGCTCATCTGAGATTGGAACTCATAAATTTGTAATCAGCATATTTTACTGTTTTTTCTGGCAGTGTTCTGCAAGCAGGAGAAAAGCAAAGACACACTGTATTGAAGGTGGATGAGGGAGGAGAGATGCAAGGGAGATGAAGTAATGGGGATGTAGGCTAAGTAATGAAGTTAGTAAAGTAGAGCAGGGCTAAGATAGCCAACCAGTGGTGAGAGATGCAAGGGTAATGCCAAGGAGTGATTAATTAAAATACTAATTTATTGTTTGTTTGAGGTTATAGTAATCATAAACCCTGTATTTACTTTTCCCTTAAACTAACATTTAATATTTTTATTTGTAAACTATTTACTGACTTATTGCAGATGTTTCTTAGCTATTTTGCTTTATTTTCCCTAAAATGAAAATTCCTTGAAAGCATCATCTTTGTTACTTAATAAGTATCTAATAGTTTATATATTTGAGACATATTTATTCTTCAGTACCTCTGAATGAGAGATTTTAAGATTATCTTGCTAATATTTTTGGCTGGGACACCAAGAAGAGAATACCAGTGTCTAATATGGTTCATTTTGACTGACAAAAATTTCACTAGTAATACAATCGTATCAGTGGCCCAAAGGAGTAAGAAAGCATCCAAGCTATTTTTTGTTGTTGTTGGAATTTTTACATGCTAGAGACAGATTTTATCTTAGTATAGTTTATTCATATTCCAGGCCTGTGACCCTTAATCAATTTTTTTTTTCTTTTGAGATGGAGTCTGGCTCTGTTGCTAAGCTGGAGTGCAGTGGTATAATCACGGCTCACTGCAACCTCCCCGTTCTGTGTTCAAGCGATTGCTCTGCCTCAGCCTCCCGAGTAGCTGGGACTACAGGCGTGCACCACCATGCCCGGCTAACTTTTTGTATTTTAGTAGAGACAGGGTTTTACCATGTTGGCCATGATGGTCTGGATATCCTGTCCTTGTGACCTGCCTGCCTCAGCCTCCCAAAGTGCTGGGATTACAGGCATGAGCCACCGTGCCCGGCCTCCCCTTAATTTTAATGGCTGCTATAATGTTATAATTCTCTGAGTGCTGGGGAAAAAAAGACATTGCTTTTATTTGGAATAATATCTAGACTTAAAAAGTATATATTTTATGAGGATATTTATGATTTTTCTTCCTGATAAAGATATCACATGAAATAGCATTTGTTTTATAAGCCATTTAAAAATATTTAAATTTAACATTACAAATTGTTATAATTTTTATCCTCCTAGTCAATATTATTTCTTATTGTTTCTTGTCACTAAATAAAAAGTAAATAAGCAACTTTAGGAAGCGCATGCATTCAGAGTTTCCTGCAAAGCACAGGGTTTCATAAATGCCATATGAGGATGTAAAGAAAAAGAAAATTAGATTACTACAACTTTGTTCTTATTTTCTGGGTTCCTTAAGCCTCTTCCATACTTCTTTAATGCTCAAGAGGACTATAGAAGTACTTATTTATATGACAGCCCCAATGTTAGTATTTCTTGAGATTATGTTTAAATTGTACCTTCAATATTGAGATTTTTGTGAGCAATAATATGTGATACGCATTTTAAAAAAATTTAAAGATTTTTAAAAATTATGATTAAACTAGATTTTGTCAAATGATAAATAGTGTAGAAGTATATTGCTATTTGTGTATAGGTAGTATGAAAAACTTACATTTGCCAGAAATTGGCTTTTACATTTCAAAAATGTTGTGGAAAGTACTTCTTAGAACATGAGATATTTGATGTATTTTGTAGGCAAACAGCAAGAAACCAACTGAAGGATGAGATTAAATAGGAACAAGAAAAGGTGGTGGAGAAAGGAGGGGGCAGAGTTTTTACTATGGTAACATAAACTCCTGAGTTCTGTCAAACTGATCTTTGGTAGGACATTACAGTGTGGTTAAGTTTTTCTTGCATATTATCAGTACTTGTAAATTTGGAGAAATGAAATTTGAGATTTTTTTGTTTGCTTTTAAAAAAACAGCAGTCAGTTGTGGACTTTTAAAAAAATTAGGTCCAAAATTGTATCAAAATTATGTCAAAAAAGCTCTGTCCAGCTCCAGTGTTAAAAAGAAATTCCACTTTATCCATGTTTTCTCAAATTATAAATAGACTTTTTTTAAAAAAGTTCATTTATAAGTCAATTATATGGGGCCAGGCGCGGTGGCTCACGCCTGTAATGCCAGCACTTTGGGAGGCCGAGGTGGGCGAATCACCTGAGGTCGGGAGTTTGAGACCAGTCTGGCCAACATGGTGAAACTTCGTCTCTACTGAAAATACGAAAATTAGGCAGGCAAGGTGACAGGCGTTTGTAGTCCCATTTTCTTGGGAGGCTGAGGTAGGAGAATCAGTTGAATCCAGAAGCAGGAAGTTGCAGTGAGCCGAGATCACGCCACTGCACTCCAGCCTGAGTGACAGAGCGAGACTGTCTCAAAAAAAAAAAAAAGGGTCAATTATATGGAATTCAGAAGTTGTTGTTGTTGAAATGGCCTCTCTCCACTGCCTTGGTCAGAGTGCAGTGATGCCATCACAGCTCACTGCAGCCTCAACTTCTTGGGCTCAAACTTTCTTGAAAGTGCTAAAATGATGCGCCAAAGTAGTATATTTATCCCACGTTACAGGTGCACAATTACTCCTTTGGTAAGAAAAATGCAGTAAATTACACTGATGAAAATGTAGGCTGGGCATGGTGGCTCACGCCTGTAATCCCAGCACTTTGGGAGGCTGAGGCAGGCGGATCACCTGAGGTCAGGAGTTTGAGACCAGCCTGGGCAACATGGTGAAACCCTGTCTATACTAAAAATACAAAGATTAGCCGGGTGTGGTGCTGGGTGCCAGTAGTCTTAGCTACTCAGGAGGCTGAGGCAGGAGAATCGCTTGAACCCGGGAGGCGGAGGTTGTTATGAACTGAGATCTTGCCACTGTACTCCAGTCTAGGCGACACAGCGAGACTCCATCTCAAAAAAAAAGAAAAGAAAATGTATAGTATCTTTTTTCTTTTGGAATAGTCCTGGTCTTATAAAATTGTCACAATTAGATGTTAATTATTTCTATCATTCAATAGAAGATGAACATAAGTAACAGTTATGAGAGTAAATAATTATTGATTCAGTCATTGATCTGATAAGGAGACAAAGACAGAAGAGGAAAGCACCAGGAGCCTGAAATGGGTGGGAAGGAGTAGTGACATAATTTAAAATTTTTTTATTGGTGCAGAGACAGAGGCATGAAACTTAGAATCAGAAAATCTGAATTCAGATTCCCTCTTCACAGTTAACTCACTGAATGGTCTGAAATCAAGTTACTCTAGAACTTGTTTCTTCATTCATATAATGGAGATCGTTGATTCATTGATTCATTCAGAAATATTTTTCTTACTAGGTTATTTTGAAGATGAACAAAAACATCTGAAAGTAAGCTATTATGAACTGTATAGTGTTCACTGTATTTGACTGTATAGTCAGATATTAGTGATGATGCAATTCTTCTTGTCTTTCCATTTCATTCTTCCCTGTCATCCTTCCTTCTTTCATTGATAGCGTATTTTTACATGCTCTTGATCTAGCGCTTCACAGAACCTTCAGAGCCTGCAGTCCCAGCTGATTTCCACTCCTCCTCCCACTCACACATTGGGCACAGGAGTAGGGTGTGAGGCAACTTTTCTAGGTCAGCCTGCTTATTTTCTCACTGTTGACTGACAAAGTCCTGTCTTTCTCAAGGTGTGACATAAACCTGAGGTGCCTTTTAGTCCCTGGGCTTGATATTCTTTCTTTCTCACTTTGCCTCTCCTTTTCCCATCCCCTCTCGCCCCATTCCTGTGTGTATGTAACTCTGACCATCTCCTTTCTCCACCACTTACTTGTTCCTTTTTTTTTTTTTTGAGACGGAGTCGCGCTCTGTCACCCAGGCTGGAGTTCAATGGCATGATCTTGGCTCATTGCAACCTCTGCCTCCCAGGTCCAAGCGATTCTTGTGCCTCAACCTTCTGAGTAGCTGGGATTACAGGTGCATGCCACCATGCCCGGCTAATTTTTCGTATTTTTTGTAGAGATGGGGTTTCACCACGTTGGCTAGGCTGATCTTGAACTCCTGACCTCAGGTGATCTAACCACCTCGTCCTCCCAAAGTGCTGGAATTACAGACATGAGCCACTGCGCCCGGCCTCTTGTTCCTCTTTAATCTCACCCTTCAATTGGCTTCTTGCTGTTTGCCTACAAATATGGTCAGGTCTCCGATAGCCTAAAAGATTCTTGCTCAACTCTTGTTCTTTTTTTTTTTTTCCTTTTACCACCAAAGAGATGTTGATATTGTTGCCTTTATTACTTCATCACTTACCTCTTAACCTCAGTGGGATTGCTTCTTCCCTAACCACTGTCCTGAAACTGTTCTTAATCCAGTATCCTTTCTAAAGTTAGTAATCTCCTTGATCTCTTTGCAGCATGTTGATGCTACTTACTGTTCGCACTTTACTTCCTGACACATCTTCCCTGTGTAAGGATGGTATTTCTGATTGCCTTTGTCTTTTCCTCTAAACATATTTGCCCTACCCCTTCTTCAGAGCTTTCATTAGCTCTCTTCTTCGGCACTTTCTCCATTTGTAATATCACTTTCCTGTGACTATCTGTAGTTATCTACTAATTCATTCCTGTAATGTAATTGAACTAGAAGCAGTAATGGAAAATTCAGGGAAGCAGGATTCTGTTCACTACAAGAATATTTTTTCTCCAAAGTAATTATGGTTGTTTTACAGTAGTACTCTGCTTTTAAAGTAGTTAATTCTTCATTATTGAAGTTTTCAAGTAGAGGCAAAAAGACACCTTGTAGAAAGGATTTATATATGAAGTAGAAAGTCAAGCCAGATATTCTTTTAAAGTCTTGTCCAACTCAAAAATTGTAATTTTTATCTCGTCTACTCTACTTCCATGGACTTAACTTTGACCTATGCTCAGATGTCTTCCAAACCATTATTTCCAGTCACTCCCCTACCACCTCCTCGTCTGTCTTCTCTCCCACGGGCACAATTTTGTCATCAAAGTTGCTTATGTTCTAGGCCACCATATTTTCTAGCTTCATTATCACTTTCCAATATTCTTTTTACCCCCTTTAGTGGCAAGGCAATGAGGATCATTTTTCTATGCTTTGGTGACTTTTCTGAAAGTAAGTTATGTCTGCCCATATTGGTTTAGTTTGTTATTGCTGTTTTCCCTCTACTTTCTCCTACCCACCACCTCTCTCTCCAGGATTAGGAATGCTCAAGCAAAGAAAAGGACGCCAGAAGAGGAGGCTCAGGATCCTAAAGTTTGCATTTATTTTAAAATTTTGCATGGCACAGTTGAAATGTTAATGTTTGCTGACCATTTAAAAAGTAAGATGTTTGCCGGGCGTGGTGGCTCACGCCTGTAATCCCAGCACTTTGGGAGGCCAAGGCGGGTGGATCACCTGAGGTCAGGAGTTCAAGACTAGCCTGACCAATATGGCGAAACCCTGTCTCTACTAAAATTACAGAAATTAGCTGGGCGTGGTGGCATGCGCCTGTAGTCCCAGATACTCAGGAGGCTGAGGCAGGAGAATGGCTTGAAACTGGGAGGCGGAGGTTGCAGTGAAGCCGCGATTGCACCACTGCACTCTAGCCTGCTGACAGTGAGACTGTCTCAAAAAAAAAAAGTTTATAATAATAGTTGTTGCAATTATTTATTGAATGTCTACTATGTACCAAGTATTATGCTATGAACTCACATAAGTTATTTCATTTAAATCTTATGACATTCCTATGAGGAAGATACTGCTGCTGTCCCATTTTACAAATTAGGAAACAGACTTAGGAAGGTAAGACAGTTGTCACACAACTAATAAATGACAGTGATCTAACTGATTGTATGGCCAATACTCTTAACTAGTATATCGTTTTACAAGGAAGGTGGAGATCTAGAATCAAATTTCAGAAAGTCAAGTAATGTTAATACAAACAAGGAAATATATTTTGGATTTATATTTTTAGATTATTTGAAATGTATGTGAACCTTTTGAGGTATTGTGTTAGTGGCTTGTGTGTCTTACACACTTTCTGTGATATTCATTCATTTGCTCATTCGTTCATTGAATAGTCATGCAGTTTATTGAATGCTTAGACTTTGTATTGGGTGTGGTATAGGAAAGTGAATGAAACAAATATAAGTAAGTAAGTTTACAGTATAGTGGGAGAGATAGGAAACAAGCAGGTAAATAATCACATAATTTATTTTAGTCTAGAGTAGTTTCCCACCTTTTTAAAATGACTGAGTATCCAAGCCATTTTCTTAATAGACTATCTCATACTCTTAATTTGTCTCATTGTTTCCTCATATATGGTGGTTTAAACCTTACTATCCTACTTCCTTCTATTTACTGTAAACTCAAAGGTAGGTCTAGAGCAAGGGTGCTGAACCTTGAGTTCACAGACTCTTGTAGGGTCTGTAGAATTCAGGGAATCTGTGAACTTTAGATGGGGAAAAAATTACATCTTTATTTTAACTTATTCCCTAACTCAGTGGTTCTCAACCGGGGTGAGTTTGTCTTCTCCTTCCCCAACCCTAGGACATTTTTGATTGTCACAGCTGGGTGGGTACAAGATAGTCCCTGATAACAGAATTATCCCTTTCAAAATGTCAGTAGTGTCAAAGTTGAAAAACTCTGCCCTAACTGGATTTTAGCATTTCCTTTAATTAGGAATATAAGAAACGCTTCATGGATACAGTATGGACAGTACATTTACAGTACCTGTAGCTTTGTCACCAATAGAAATCTCAGGTATTCTCATATCACATTCAATTGCTACAGATATCTTAAGATTTAATTTATGCTCATTTATTGCCTATAAGGTAGTTACTAGATTCGTATTAAGAAGCAATAGTAGGCTGGGCGCGGTGGCTCACGCCTGTAATCCCAGCACTTTGGGAGGCCGAGGCGGGCGGATCACAAGGTCAGGAGATCGAGACCATCTTGGCTAACACGGTGAAACCCCGTCTCTACTAAAAATACAAAAAATTAGCCGGGCGCGGTGGCGGGCACCTGTAGTCCCAGCTACTCGGGAGGCTGAGGCAGGAGAATGGCGTGAACCTGGGAGGCGGAGCTTGCAGTGAGCCGAGATTGTGCCACTGCAATCTGGCCTGGGCTAAAGAGCGGGACTCCGTCTCAAAAAAAAAAAAAAAAAAAAAAAAAAAAAAAAGAAGCAATAGTAGACTGGGCATGGTAGCTCATGCCTGTAATACCAGCACTCTGGGAGGCTGATGTGGGAGGACTGCCTGAGCCCAGGAGTTCAGGACCAGCCTGGACAACATAGTGAGACCTCGTCTCTACAAAAATACAAAAATTAGCCAGGTGTGGTAGTGTGCACCTGTGGTCCCAGCTACTCAGGAGGCTGAGGTGGGAGGATCGCTTGCACCCAGGAGGTTGAGATTGCAGTGAGCTGTGATTATGTCACTGCACTCCAGCCTGGGTGACAGTGAGAGCCTGTCTCAAAAAGAAGAAATAATACTATGTTATAATTTAAACAGTTATTATTGTAGCTGTAGTTCAGTATAATTGTCCATTGTAGTGTTGTGTGTTTTATGCATTTAAAAACATTATTCTAAGAAGGTATCCATAAACTTCGCCAGACTGTAAAAGAAATCCACAGGACAATAAAGCTTAACTCCTGATCTAGAGATTGGATTGGATTGGATTGGATTAAACATTTTTGAAGAGACTATTTCATAGGTAATGATGTTTATTTCCTATTTTGTCATTTCTGTCTTAATTAGTATTTCTTACTCATTTTCAGTTGAGTGGTGATTTTATGCAATGGCTTCAAGCCACAGTTCTTCACCAGTGCCTCAAGGAAGCAGCAGTGATGTTTTCTTTAAAATAGAGGTAGATCCGTCAAAACACATTCGACCTGTGCCATCACTGCCAGATGTGTGTCCCAAGGAACCCACAGGTAATGCTTTTTTTTTTTGTAGGATTTTTACTTTCACATAGTTTATATGTTGCCCCATCTCTAGTTACAGATCAACATAGATGGACTGTATATCATTCCAAAGTAAATCTCCCAGCAGCATTAAACGATCCTAGATTAGCAAAAAGAGAATCTGACTTCTTCACAAAAACATGGGGATTGGACTTTGTGGACACTGAAGTCATACCTTCATTCTACCTCCCACAGATCAGCAAGGAACATTTTACAGTATATCAACAGGAAATCTCTCAGGTAATATCTAATCTTGGCTAGTTACAGTCAGGTACATTGATGATGTTATTTGTCTTTTTATTAGAGAGAGAAGATTCATGAGAGATGCAAGAATATTTGTCCTCCTAAAGATACCTTCGAAAGGACTCTTTTACATACTCATGGTATGAATATGTGTTATTTATAGATAATAAAGTAAAAATAATATTTCCCTTCTTTTTTAAATAGATAAATCCAGGACAGATCTGGAGCAAGTACCTAAGGTAACAAAGCTTAAACATGAGAAAATTGCCTTATCTAATTGAGGGAAATGCATTTTTTTAATAGATTTTTATGAAACCAGATTTTGCCTTGGATGATTCCTTAACTTTTAATTCAGTTTTACCATGGTCTCATTTTAATACTGCTGGTGGAAAAGGAAATCGTGATGCAGCTTCCTCAAAGTTGCTTCAAGAAAAGGTAATTTCTTTTTGACTTTTTCCATGTAGGAAGTACTTCATATTTTTTTTCCTTCTCTTTTAAGCTGAGCCATTATCTGGATATTGTGGAAGTAAACATTGCTCACCAGATCTCTCTACGTTCAGAAGCATTTTTTCATGCAATGACCTCTCAACACGAGTTGCAGGACTACCTCAGGAAAACTTCCCAGGCTGTAAAAATGCTTCGAGATAAAATTGCACAGATTGATAAAGTAATGTGTGAAGGATCACTCCACATTTTAAGACTGGCACTTACCAGAAATAATTGTGTTAAAGTATACAATAAGCTGAAGTTAATGGCCACTGTACACCAGACTCAGCCTACAGTACAGGTGTTATTATCTACTTCTGAATTTGTTGGAGCATTGGACTTAATAGCAACAACACAAGAGGTTCTACAGCAGGAACTTCAGGGCATTCACAGTTTCCGGTATGTTCATTAAGTAAGCCACTAGAAATAATTATAAATATAACATTTTTCTCTTCCTTTTTAGGCATTTGGGATCACAGCTTTGTGAATTAGAAAAACTGATAGATAAAATGATGATTGCAGAATTTTCTACTTATTCTCACAGTGACTTAAATAGACCACTGGAAGATGACTGTCAAGTTTTAGAAGAGGTATGTGTTTTAACTGTGGAATGAAGTTGATGAAATGTCAAGTTACATACTTTTATTTTAACAGGAAAGACTAATATCTCTTGTATTTGGACTTTTAAAACAAAGAAAGCTTAATTTTTTAGAAATCTATGGTGAAAAAATGGTTATTACAGCAAAGAATATCATTAAACAGGTAATTATGCATTTTTATTTGACATATTTTGGAAATTGTTTTTGTTTTTTCTTAAATTTTGCAGTGTGTGATTAATAAAGTTTCACAAACAGAAGAAATAGACACAGATGTTGTTGTGAAGTAAGTATAAATATATAGGTTGGTGGTTATCATCATTATTTTTGTTTGAATTATTTTTTTCTAGGCTTGCAGATCAGATGAGAATGTTGAATTTTCCCCAGTGGTTTGATCTGCTCAAGGATATTTTCTCTAAGTTTACAATTTTCCTACAGAGAGTGAAGGTAAGCTTATAAATTAGTTTGTCTAGAATATCGTCCCTTAAAAGTGTGTCCTATTTTCTTGTAGGCAACATTAAATATCATTCACAGTGTTGTTCTCTCAGTTCTTGACAAAAACCAAAGGACTAGAGAATTGGAAGAGATTTCACAACAGAAGAATGCTGCAAAAGATAATTCACTGGACACAGAGGTGGCTTATTTAATCCATGAAGGCATGTTTATAAGTGATGCATTCGGTGAGGGTGAGCTAACACCTATAGCAGTTGACACTACCTCTCAAAGAAATGCATCTCCAAATAGTGAGCCCTGCAGCAGTGATTCTGTATCCGAGCCAGAATGTACTACTGATTCTTCATCCAGCAAAGAGCACACATCATCATCTGCTATTCCAGGAGGTGTGGATATTATGTGAGTATAGTGGCTACTGCCAAATTGACAAGTCCCTGACTAAATCTTATTTTGTTATTTTCAGGGTCAGTGAAGATATGAAATTAACTGACTCAGAGCTAGGAAAGCTGGCAAATAATATCCAGGAATTATTATATAGTGCCTCAGATATATGCCATGATCGAGCTGTCAAATTTCTCATGTCAAGAGCAAAGGTAGCTATTTTCATAAAGCTTTATATATTTTACTAACTCTCATGATTTTTGTATTAAAATTTAGGATGGTTTTCTTGAGAAGCTAAATTCCATGGAATTCATAACACTTTCTAGATTAATGGAAACATTCATTTTAGACACCGAACAGATCTGTGGAAGAAAAAGCACGTCATTACTTGGAGCACTTCAGAGCCAAGCTATTAAGTTTGTAAATAGGTTTCATGAAGAGAGAAAAACCAAGCTCAGGTATCATCACCATGTCCATTCTGTTGTTTGATGTTTACCTTCTTTTCTCCTTACTGTGGACTAGCCTCCTCTTAGACAATGAGCGCTGGAAGCAAGCAGATGTTCCTGCAGAATTTCAGGATCTTGTTGATTCTCTGTCAGATGGGAAGATTGCTTTACCTGAAAAAAAATCAGGAGGTATGTGTATTCATTCACACATTCTCTTTCAACTTGTCTCTCGTTTATTTGCTTAACTCTGTAGCCACAGAAGAAAGGAAACCAGCTGAAGTTCTTATTGTCGAGGGACAACAGTATGCAGTTGTTGGGTGAGTGACACATTTTTCTTTAGTAGTTGAGTTTTCCTATTGGGCCATTTTTCTTTTCTTGTAGAACCGTATTGCTGTTAATAAGAATTATCCTTGAATATTGCCAGTGTGTGGATAACATCCCATCTGTTACTACTGACATGCTTACTCGTCTGTCAGATTTATTGAAGGTATGTATGACTTCACTCCATTATGGAAAAATATTTTGGGGTTTTTTTCTCCTTCTTTTGTTAGTACTTCAATTCAAGAAGTTGCCAGTTAGTTCTTGGAGCTGGTGCACTGCAAGTTGTTGGACTAAAAACGATAACTACAAAAAATTTGGGTATGGATTCTTGCGTTTAATTCACTTGCTGACTCCATTATATATCTACTCCCTGGATCTTCAGCTCTTTCTTCACGATGTTTGCAGTTAATTGTGCACTACATTCCTGTGATCCGGGCTCATTTTGAAGCTCGACTACCACCTAAGCAATATAGCATGCTTAGGCATTTTGATCATATCACTAAGGTACTTTTTCATATATTTTCTATTGGCGTTTCCTTAAAAATACAATTATCATTTCTCATTGCAGGACTACCATGATCACATAGCTGAAATATCAGCTAAGCTTGTAGCGATAATGGATAGCTTATTTGACAAGCTGTTATCTAAGGTAATGATTTATAGAAATTATTAGACTTTGTTTGAACATAATTCTCATTATTTTTTCCTACCAGTATGAAGTGAAGGCTCCTGTTCCTTCTGCCTGTTTCAGGAATATTTGTAAGCAAATGACAAAAATGCACGAAGCTATATTTGATCTCCTTCCAGAAGAACAAACACAGGTGAGAAGTAATTCCTAAAACTATTCATGTATCTTTAAGAAACTTAGTTTTATTTCTTTTTCAGATGTTATTTTTAAGAATTAATGCAAGTTATAAACTCCACTTGAAAAAGCAGTTATCTCACTTAAATGTGATAAATGATGGAGGACCTCAAAATGGGTATGTTTTTTAACGTTTTCACCATATACTCCATTTAAAAAATAATTTTCTCTCCATTATTTAGGTTGGTCACAGCAGATGTAGCTTTTTACACTGGAAATCTTCAAGCCTTAAAAGGCCTTAAAGATTTGGACCTAAATATGGCCGAAATTTGGGAGCAGAAGAGGTGATGTCATCCTGGAAAACTGGGTAGTTCATCTGACCATGGGATGTGTTTGTTATGAAGAAAATCTGGATGCCTGTGATTCGAGAATTGAACCTGAAACCCAAAGTGAACTGGGGTGGGGGAAGGGAAAAAGGAAAGTATCAAGTGTTGGGAAACTGGATTCAGTGGGATCTACAAGGAATGTCATTTTTGTGCATCCTACAGTGAGGAGTAACTGATCAGGTGTCTATAACATTTTTCATTCTCTCTGGAAACAGACTCAGGTTTCTTTGGACCAAATCCAAAAGAACACATAGCTGTAACACAGCTGTAGTTGACTAGAATGCTCTGTATACTTTATATTAAAAAATGCTTTGCATTTCTTCCAGTGCAATGAAATTCATATGGTGTCCCACCTTATTTAATGATGGTACAATTTAAAATCTTAGTCAACTTCTGTAGAAAGTTTTCTCTATGAAAGTAAAGCTGTTTGAAAAATTATTATTTTTTTACAGATCTTTCTATAAAAAATAAACATCTTTTGATTGCTTGGATTTAGGAATTCAATTTTTGTTTCAGTGACCAATGTCAAGTTGCAGGCTTTGTGTGTTGCATATTTAATATTTCTACTACCACCGTATGTCAACTGGGTAAAGCCTTCCAGAGCTCTCTAAATACCTGAAAGACTTAAGCCTTTTTTTAAGTAATTAATACTTAAAAAAAAAGATCCTGGCATCTATTTATGCAACTAAATACTTTTCAGAAATGGTATATAAAAGGCTACAGTTTAATATCTGTATTTTTATAAAAGTATGATGAAGGGTTTGGGGTGTTTTTATTTGTAGCAGAGGTAAGAATATGTATTCATATAATCTGCCTACTTTTGAGTTCTCATATTAACATTTAGATAACATATGAAGTATGGCCCCCTTGGATCCTTGTTTTTAAGTTACTTTCGATGTGTATACGAACAAAGACCAGGGAGAAACAGAACTTTTAAAACTATAGGCTGCTGTGTTGGGGCCAGAAATAAGGTGACAAGTAAAGACTTTTATAATACCTACCTTCAAAATTAGAATCAGCAGCACTGTACAAATAAAGTGCCTGTGCTTCACCTCACACCAAGAATCTTGCCTAACCCTGTCAGAGTGCCTAATATCCTGTGGTGATTATGTATAATGAAACAGTCTTATTTTGTGCTCTTTGGTTTCTTAAAAGGAAAGCTTGTTTTCTTTCCTTTATCATTACAGAGGTATGTCTTTGGTTCTTAAACTATCTGTCTAAAATAAAGCTGTAAAAAATTAACAGACTTTAAAAGGCAACTTTTTTTTAAGTGG